TAAGGACAACAGGTGTGCCTAAAAAAGAAGTAAAGATCAGAGAACTCACAGACTTCCATTAGAGAGAACACAAAGAAATCATTTATTTAAAGATCAGACTAAATCCAAAACAATTAGGTTCACAAAGCCAACAGAAATGCAAGATACAGACATACACAGCCAACATTCTCTTAAGTCAATTTCAAAATGTTGAAAGCTATTTCGGCAATAAAAATCACAAACTTTCTGCACTGCCAAGGTGAGGGAAATTACATTTCAAAGGCGATTCCAAAAAAACCTAATCAAGACTTTCCTCAGGATCAATTTTTGGTATTCACATTTCCTTAGCATGTAATACAGGTGCCTGTCTTCGGCGTACGGATAAACCCAGAAGGCCAAGAGCAAAAATCGTGATTAACTTTAAAGAGTTTAACTTGCACCCCTTGTATGATGCCACAGGATACAATACTATAAACCGCCACTCACACAAGATGAGTTACAGTTGCCATGGGTTAAATCTGCTGCCTGGAAAACAAATTTTAAGTCCTCCACCCAGAAGGGTCTGGGGAATGGGACGCAACAAAGACCAAGCCAGAACACCCCGGAGCCCAGACCTGCTCAGAAAACGCGTTCCACGTGTGCGCGCCCGCAAGCCCGGCTTCGCTTCCCGCCCCGCGGGGAGCGCCCTTAGCTGCCCTATAGCGTTCGCGCCCGGACCAGGACGAGTAGAGGGGACGGGGCCCTCGAGCCATCGAGGATATAATAAATACCCGTTAGTCACACCACACTACCTTCCTGCTAGCGCGAGGCAGGCAATTACCATCCACTAGCCGCAAGCAGCCAGCGTCTCACCCGATGCGCAGGCCCAACCCCGCACCCGCACCCGCACCCAGCACGCACGCGCGCGGCAGAGCGGGTGCAGAGAGCGCGGCACTGAGTCCCGCCTCGCCCGGGGGCAACGTGAGATTGGCGCTGCTCGCAGCCAATCCGCTGGCAGCGAGTCTGTCCGGGAAAGCTTCCGCAAGCTGCGCAGCGCCGGGCCTGAGGGCGTGTATCCGCGGCCGTAGCAGCCGGGCTGGTCCTGCTGCGAGCCGGCGGCCCGGAGTGGGGCGGCGGGTAAGTGGGCACGAACGCGGTGGACGCTGTACCATGTAAATTTTACACCACATTATGTCAACAGCATGTACCTTCCACATTGAGTATTCAGAAAGAAGTGATCTGAACTCTGACCATTCTTTATGGATACATTAAGTCAAATATAAGAGTCTGACTACTTGACACACTGGCTCGGTGAGTTCTGCTTTTTCTTTTTAATATAAATTTCAGTGTTGATTCATTTCATTACTTCCTACAGAGCAAACATGAACGTTGGAGTTGCCCACAGTGAAGTGAATCCAAATACCCGTGTCATGAACAGCCGGGGTATGTGGCTGACATATGCATTGGGAGTTGGCTTGCTTCATATTGTCTTACTCAGCATTCCCTTCTTCAGTGTTCCTGTTGCTTGGACTTTAACAAATATTATACATAATCTGGTAAGAATTTCACATTATACTAAACACTTAAATGATCATTTATAACCCCTTGCTTGTTTTCCAGGGGATGTACGTATTTTTGCATGCAGTGAAAGGAACACCTTTCGAAACTCCTGACCAGGGTAAAGCAAGGCTCCTAACTCATTGGGAACAACTGGACTATGGAGTACAGTTTACATCTTCACGGAAGTTTTTCACAATTTCTCCAATAATTCTGTAAGTGGCAGAAATTTTTAGGTATGAGGAGGGTTATATATATTCTTAACTTTTATCTCTACAGATATTTTCTGGCAAGTTTCTATACGAAGTATGATCCAACTCACTTCATCCTAAACACAGCTTCTCTCCTGAGTGTACTAATTCCCAAAATGCCACAACTACATGGTGTTCGGATCTTTGGAATTAATAAGTATTGAAATGTTTTGAAACTGAAAAAAAATTGCATTATTTTCTCCATTTTATAATTTTTACAGGGGGAACAGCGAAGCCAGATGATTTATTAGTTATTGCCGGTGAAAATACAGAGATCCTTTGAAACATTTGTCTCTCCTAGAATTCTCATCAAACCATATGCTTCTAACACAGCACTTAACAGTCATGGGGAGTATGTGGGAATAACAGAGACTCGCTTCCCTGCCAAAACCACACATAGACCCACACACTTGAAAAATAAGGAAATAAGATCATCTGAGTATGGAGATTCCTCAAAAATTAAAATTATATCCAGCAATTCCACTTCCGGGTATATACCCAAAAGAAGTAAAAGCAGGAACTTGGACAGATAATTTGTACATCTATGTTCACAGCAGCAGCATTCACAATAGCCAGAAGGTGGAAGCAATCCAAGTGTCCATCAAGGGATGAATGGTTAAAAGAAATGTGACATATACACACAATGGAATATTACTCAGCCTTAAAAAGGAGGAAACTTCTGATATATATTACATCTTGGATGAATCTTGAAGACTTTATGATAGGTGAAATAAGTCAGTCACAAAATGACAAATACTGTGTTACCCCACTTTTATGAACTCCTAGAATAATCAAATTTAAAGTGGAATGGTGGTTGCCAAGGGCTGGAAGGCAGAAGGAATGGGAGCTTATTGGTTCTTGTTTTTGTTTTGTTTTTTTTTTTTTGAGACGGGAGTCTCCTTCTGTTGCCTAGGCTGGAGTGCAGTGGTGCAATCCCAGCTCACTGCAACGTCTGCCTCCCAGGTTCAAGTGATTCTCATGCCTCAGCCTCCCACGTAGCTGGGATTACAGGCATTCATCACCACAACCAGCTAATTTTTGTATTCTTAGTAGAGATGGCCATCATGTTGGCCAGGCTGGTCTCGAACTCCTGACTCCAGGTAATCCGCCCACCTCAGCCTCCCAAAGTGCTGGGATTACAGGCGCGAGCCACTGTGCCCGGCTGGGAGCTTATTGTTTAATGGGTACAGAATTTCAGTTTGAGAAGATGAAAAGGTTCTGGAGCTAGATGGTAGTCATAGTTGCATAGCAATGTGAATGTACTTAGTTCCTTTGAACTTAAAAATGGTCAAAATGGTAAATTGTTATGTAAATTCTACCACAATAAAGTTCAGAAAAGTTAATTTGTAAAATAAGCATAATGGTTCAGCAAACAAAACCCAAAATATCTTCCAAAGACCTGATTGACAGTATTACCACTAATGAAAGAACGTTCCACATCAAGAGATACTGGTCAGCAAAGAAAATTTAAGAGGAGAAAGGATGGGCTGGGCGTGGTGGCTCACGCCTGTAATCCCAGCACTTTGGGAGGCCGAGGCAGGTGGATCACGAGGTCAAGAGATGGAGACCATCCTGGCCAACATGGTGAAACCCCGTCTCTACTAAAAATACAAAAATTAGCTGGGCGTGGTGGCGTGCACCTGTAGTCCCAGCTACTCAGGAGGCTGGGGCAGGAGAATCGCTTGAACCCGGGAGGCAGAGGTTGTAGTGAGCCAACCTCACACCAATTGCAATCCAGACGTCGTCTCAAAAAAAAAAAAAAAAAAAAAATGGAGAAAGTAAAATGGCAATGTATTTTTAGCACTAGCCAAGTCAAAGAATGTAAGACAATGTGACTCAAGTGGAAAGGGCTGCATCAGGCTTGAAATACTAGCCATTAAAAGCACCACACACATTTCTATTGTTTCTGTTCTGTATTTACCAAGCAATCTTCTGATTATAATTTGGATTTAGCCTTCATTGTAATTTGGTCAATACAAGGAAGATAATGACCAGCAAACTCAACTATCCTAGCTTCCCCATAATTGTGTTTCTCATAAATAATACATTAGTATTAATGGCTTTTACACAGCATTTTATTAGCAGTTTGTGGTGGGTAACTCAGTACTCCAGAGTCCAGTCACTTCCAGACCTGATAAACCAATTTCAAGCCTATAAAAGAATCAGATATTGAAACTCAAGTAATCACACTATGGGCCTGCCAGGCTGGCATACATCTGTGGCACGCCAATGTGGCTTTTCCCAAGCAATACCCCTCTCTGAATGCAGTTTCCATTCACATTTCCATAATTCTGTACTGCATTTTGTCTTCTGCCTGTAGACTCAGATTCTTGAGAACAGAGAATGGACCTTATCTGTATCCTTATACTAATAAAGTTCCTAGCATAAAGGAAATAACCCAATAAATATGTAACAAATGAAAATAAAACCTAACCTAGTAGGACATAATTAGGAAATAAATATTGAAAAATAGGATTTGGGCCAGGCGTGGTGGCTCATGCCTGTAATCCCAGCACTTTGGGAAGCTGAGGCAGGTGGATCACGAGGTCAGGAGTTCAAAACCAGCCTGGCCAACATAGTGAAATGTCATCTCTACTAAAAATACAAAAATTAACTGGGAATGGTGGCAGGCACCTGTAGTCCCAGCTACTCGGAAGGCTGAGGCAGGAGAATCGCTTGAACCCCGGAGGTGGAGGTTGTAGTGAGCTGAGATGGCACCACTGCACTCCAGCCTGGCAACAGAGTGAGACTCCATCTAAAAAAAAAAAGAAAGATTCTTATATGTTTTAATATATAATATGTATTAATAATAAAATTTTCCTCTGAAGGCTACAAATGGAAAGCTAGACACACAATATCTGAGACCAAATAAGCATATCTAGATTCAGCTGGAACTCTCGATTTATGTTGAACTTACATAGGCCATATTTTTTGAGAATGCCCATGAGTGGCATTCTAACTATCTGCATAAAAGTACAGACAGGCCTCAGAGAGCATACATGCCTTTCCCCCAATAACCCTCTCCTATGTTACAATAGAGAACATAAAAAATGTATATCTTTGCTAAATACATGGGACTTGTATAAGTGCCACTTTACATATATTCGGTCAAGGGAAAGATAAAATTCCATACTAATGTGCCCTAGAGTTCTCCTGTTTCACATAATAACAGCATTCGGACTCAACACTGGCCAAGAGTGCCTAGACGAGGAATCTACCAATGATAGCACACACAATAGGATCTTGCTTGTCTTGACAGCACAGAAGAGCATTGGGATATACTTGCTGAACATAATTGGAATTGTAAGAAAAATAATACCTGATGTGAAAGGTTTTATGTTCAAACTGGATTCCAGTGTATAACAGAAATAAGCTCTGACCTCTCTAACCGTATGACTAATTTTTCTTAACTTTTAGGTTTTAATTTTTCTTTTTTCCCTTGTTTAGGCCAACAGTGCACCCTAGAGAAAATGTGAGTTATTTTCTCTTCTAGCAGTTAAGAAAACAGACTCCAGTGCCAGATGTCCTGACTTCTAATCCTAGCTTTGCTTTTCCTAGTTGTGTGACCTCCAAAGCACCCAAACTCTGTGGCCCAGTTGCCTGTAAAATGAGGACAGAAACTATTTCATGGGATTTTGAAAGAAATTAATCTACAGCAGGTGCCTGGTACATAGTGCCACTTTATCATTATTGTTACACATAAATGAAATTTTTGAAAAACATAAGTTCCAAATAAAAAACCTCAACCATATTCTGGTAATTATTTACTTATTTATCTGTATC